ATCATATCTCAGATCTATATCTAGTATAACTATTCTTATTTTATATATTTTATTATACTGGAACAGCTCGTGCCCTCGGTCTCTTGCCTCGGCACCTGGGTGGCTTGCTGCCCACATCCACCAAGTGCACTTTGGGAGGCTGAGGCTGGAGGACTGCTGGAGGCCAGGAGTTCAATACCAGCCTGGGCAACATAGGGAGACCCCCCCCCCCACCATCTCCAAAAATAAAAAAAAAAATAGCTAAGTGTGATGGCACATGCCTGCAGTCCTAACTATCGGGAGGCTGAGGCAGGAGGATCTCTGGAGCCCAGGAGTTGGAGGCTGCATGATGGCGCCACTGTACTTCAGCCTGGGCGACAGAGGGAGACGCTGTCTCTAAATAATAATAATAATATATAAAAAGATATACGTAACCCTACGGGCTCCCCTCTCACTGCTGTATACACCTGCCTCCTTCTGCATCCCTCACCCAATTGTCCCTCCCGGCTAACAAGCCAGCTGCACCCCCCAGGCAGAGGTCCTGCAGCAGTCGGTATAGGCAGCCTGGGCAGGGGGCTTGTCATAGATCTGCCTCTGGCCACGAGATCTTCTGCTCCCCCTACGGCTGCTAGCCGCAGCTGTCCACTACCCCTTAGCTTTATTCTCTCTATTCAGGGGCCTCCTGCTGCGCACTCCAAGGGGGTGCACGTTTCCAAAGAGAGATCAAGGGACATGGGGAAAGGAGAAAGGTACAGCTTGAGGTTCCCGCTCAGCCAGGACTAGGAGGCCTCTGTAGGGGCAGAACAGCCCTGCCGGCGCTCTGAGCATGCGCCGAAAAGCGCCCACGGGGAAAGCCATGCCGGGGTGCGGGGTGGGGGGGTGGGGGGGGGGGGGGGCGGTGCGCTCGCCACTGACGCATGCGCAGAGACACTGGTCTCGCTCGGGGTTTTCTCGCGCCTGCGCAAGATCCTCCAGCCCAACAGGGGGCGATGAGCCGATCCTTGCGCGGGTTTGCCCCGCCGGAGTAATCCGGAAGAGGCCTCTTATTAGGGCTCTGGTGGCGGCGGTGGCGGACACTTGGGGTCTGGACGCAACGGCGGCGGGAGCATGAACGCCCCTCCAGCCTTCGAGTCGTTCTTGCTCTTCGAGGGCGAGAAGTAAGTGACGCCGGCTGCGGAGGGCCGAGGTGGCTCCTCATCTGTGGCCTCTGTGTCTTCCTAGGATCACCATTAACAAGGACACCAAGGTACCCAATGCCTGTTTATTCACCATCAACAAAGAAGACCACACACTGGGAAACATCATTAAATCGTAAGTTTCCCGTCACAGGCTCTCAGGGGCTAAGACCCTCACACTGTCTGTCCCTGGACCTCAGACAACTCCTAAAAGACCCGCAAGTGCTATTTGCTGGCTACAAAGTCCCCCACCCCTTGGAGCACAAGATCATCATCCGAGTGCAGACCACGCCGGACTACAGCCCCCAGGAAGCCTTTACCAACGCCATCACCGACCTCATCAGTGAGCTGTCCCTGCTGGAGGAGCGCTTCCGGGTGAGGGCGGGGCCTGGAGGGGCAGACGGGGTTCTCTCTGTCTCTCCTGCTCCAACATGGCCAGACGTGCCTGCTTCCCCTTCGCCTTCTGCCGTGATTGTCAGTTTCCTGAGGCCTCCCCAGCCACGCTTCCTGTACAGCCTGCAGAACTGTGAGTCAATTAAACCTCTTTTCTTCATAAATTACCCAGTTTCTCATAGTTCTTTATAGCAGT